AGTACAACAAAACAAAATCTTACCTTTGGTGTTTAATTTGAATGCCCACAGATGCTTTTGCATTTATTAGTAGTGAGTTTTCATAATTATCAAATATGTAGTAGAAAAATCTGGCTGTGCATGGTGGCTAATGCCTGTAAATCCCTATATGCTGGGAGGCTGAGGCAGGTGGATTTTCTGAGCTCAGGAGTTCAAGACCAGCCTGGGCAACATGGCAAAACCCCATCTCTGCCAAAAATAAGCTGGGTGTGGTGGCACACGCCTGTGGTACCAGGTACTCCGGAGGCTGAGCTGAGAAGATTGTGGAGGTTTCAGTGAGCCAAGATTGCACCACTGCACTCCAACCTGGGTGACAGAGTGAGACTCCATCTCAAAAAAAAGAAAAAAAAATCTCCTTGTCCAGGAGCTGTGTTGAGTGGGCTGTGGACTAGCAGGAATTCATAGCTCTGGTGAAAGATGACTAGATAATGTCATTTTTTTTTTAAAAGTCCCTGAATGATTGTGACAGGGTAGGAAAATCATCACATAGCAAAATCTTCATTAGATTTTCCCTAATGACTTATCAACTGGGTTTGTGCACCAAACGAAACAACTTCCTGCCTTTGTTTGTCTGAAAGTCAAAGAAAATATTATTCAGGTATATTATATTGTACTCCATGCTACAGAAGTTTCTGGCAGCAATATAGGTTATATGCCAATCGGTTAAATAATATTTGTGGGCCAGGCCCGGTGGCTCATGCCTGTAATGCCAGCACTTTGGGAGGCCGAGGCGGGTGGATCACTTGAGGTCAGGAGTTCAAGACCAGCCAGGGCAACATGGTGAAACCCCATCTCTACTAATAAAACAAAAATTAGCCTAGTGTGGTGGCACACGCCTGTAATCCCAGCTACTCAGGAGGCTGAGGTAGGAGAATCGCTTGAACCCGGAAGGTGGAGGTTGCAGCTGAGATTGTGCCATTGCACTCTAGCCTGGGGCCACAAGAGTGAAACTGTCTCAAAATAAATAAATAAATAAATAAAATAATAATAATATTTGTGTAAGTACAGGGATATGTTTCTTCAACTCCAAAGTATGAGTTAATGTGCATATGCCAACTCTAGAAATAAAGTATTAAGTCAAAACTCCCAAGAAAATTTCCCCAAAAAGTTGCTAACAGACGTTATTTTATTTTATTTATTTATTTTGATACAGAGTCTCTCCCACTGTCACCCAGGCTGGAGTGGTGCAGTGGCATCATCTCGATTCACTGTAGCCTCCGCCTCCCAGATTCAAGCCATTCTCGTGCCTCAGCCTCCCTTGTAGCTGGGATTACAGTTGCCCACCACCACGCCTGGCTGATTTTTGTATTTTTAGTAGAGATGAGGTTTCACCATGTTGGCCACGCTGGTCTCGAACTCCTGACCTCAAGTGATCTGCCCGCCTTGGCTTCCCAAAGTGCTGGGATTACAGTTGTGAGCCACTGCACCTGGCCTTTAATTTTAATTTCTAAAACTATGGAGTAATACTACATTGAGGGAACAGAATTTTCTATTCCTTCATTTGTATTATTATTAAATACAGTCATGCATTGCATAATGACAGGAATACATTTTGAGAAATGGATCAAGTGATTTTTTCATTGTGTAAACATCATAGGGTATATTTACACAAACTAGATGTTATAGCCTACTATACAGCTAGGCTATATTGTATAGCCTGTTACTCTTCGGCCACAAAACTGTACAGTGTGTTACTGTATTGAACACCATAGGCAATTGAGACACAACGGCATTTGTGTATCTAAATATAGAAAAGGTAATGCATTGTGCCACCAAATCAACAACAGCTATGATGTCACTGGGTGATAGGAATTTTTCAGTGCCATTATAATCTTATGGAACCATTGTTTCATATGCATGCAGTTTGCTGTTGATCAAAATGTAGTTAAGCAGCACATGGCTGTAATTAAAACACTATTGTTTGTTATAATAGAAAATAAAATTTTTCTTTTTAGCCTCTGTATTAATAAAGAGCACTAGAAAGTACTTTGTTTATCAGATAATGAATATGTTTGACAGATGTACATACGTATTTATCAAATGAATCTTTTTTTGTGGGGGAAACCTTAACTAAGAATAGGCCTGTGTTTTAAAATGGCTGCCTGGAGGACAAGTGCTATAAGGAAATTTCAGTGGTATTTGCTTGACCTGGCATTAAGTGGGGGGAAAAACAAGCCCCAGGTGAATTGATAGATGGATGTCTGAACATGTTCAGGAATGATGTTTTGAACAATGTTTGCCTCCTGTGTCATGTAGGCAGAGAGATGATAAAAGTTTTTTTCCCCTCTTGATACCAGGTAATTCTGATACCGACTACCAGAAGTTAGCTTCAGACTCCGCAGGTTGAAGGGCTTTGTCCCATAAGACCATTCTTACTTCAGACACCAATTGCAATGATCAGTTATCAGGTCCCAAGGTTACCTACACTTATGTCTGATTTGGCTACAAAATTGGAGGTTCCCACAGTCTACCCCTTCAGATTTGATAACTTTCTAATATGGCTGCAAAAAACTCAGAGAAATACTTATGTTTATCAGTTTTTTATAAAGGATACAATTAGCCAGATGAGGAGATAGATAGGGCAAAGTCCAGGAGGGTCCTGAGTGTTGAGTGTAGGAGTCTCTGTCCTGTGGAATATGCCACCGTCCCAGCATGTAGATGTATTCACCAATCAGGAAGCTCTCTGAGCCCTTTTGTGTAGTTGTTTTTATGGAGGTCTCATTATGTAGGCAGGATTGATTAAATCATTGACAGTGGGTGATTTGCTCAAGCCCCTCTCCCCTCATCAGAAGTTGGTGGGTGGTACTGAAAGTTCTGAACTTCTGGTCAAGGCTTTGTCTTTCTAGGTAGCCCTCATCCTGAAGCTATCTAGGGGCTTTCCAAGAGTTGTCTTATTAGAACAAAGAACACTCCTATCACCCTTATCACTCAGGAAATTCCAAGGGTTTTAGGAGCTGTATGCCAGGAACCTGGGACAGACCAAGTATCTTTCTGTGATACCACAGAATGGGACCCCAAAAGCCAGCTCCAGCTGGTGTCTAGTGCCTTTAGTTGGGCACTGGATATCGGTTACAGGGCATAAGTGGCCCAGTGGGGTTGCCGTTTAACCCATCTCTGCTGTATTAACCTCATGTACCTTAGCTCATGGCTAGGTCGTTTCAAGTCTCACCTAATGTCAGTTGTTTCATCCTTCTCTGGATGCATGTTCACTTCTGGAATAGGTGAATATCTGGGCCACTATGTTTGCTGTCATCCTGAGCAAACTTCCAGCTTAGAAACCAGCTTTATGGAATCATCCCAGAGCCTTTATTTTATTTTATTTTATTTTATTTTATTTATTTATTTATTTATTTTTTGAGGCAGAGTCTTGCTCTGTAGCCCAGGCTGAAATGCAGTGGCAAAGTCATGGCTCACTGCAGCTTCAACCTCCCAGGCTCAAGCAATCCTTCCGTTTCAGCCTCCCAAGTAGCTGAGATTACAGGTGTGTACCACGACACCTGGCTGATTTAAAACCTTTTGTAGAGATAGTGTCCCAGTGTGTTTGCCCAGGCTGGTCTCAGACTCCTGGGGTTAAGCGATCCTCTTGCCTCAGCCTCCCAAAATGTTGGGATTACGGGCGTGAGCCACTGAACTTGGTCCCAGAGCCTTTTAGAACAGTGTTGAGTTGCCCTTTATTTGCACCAGGGCTAAGGCAGTAGAAAAAAAATGTTTATGGGCCATGTTTTTCTTCCTAGTCAAAATAAAAATAGCCATGTAATCTATGGAGGCAGCAGATATGTTGTTAGTATACACTAGAAGTCAGGAAATTCGTACTGCCTTTCAGCTGCTAAAGTACTGGGACATATTTGAGAAGCAGTAATGCAGAGGCAGCTGTCTGATCTTTGATCTCTGATAATGCTTATTTCATTGCATCCCTGAAACCACCCTGCAAAGGATTTATCATCTTTGCTGCTTTGCATATGGAATAGCATAGGCCCAGAGAGACGTAGCTTGACTGCAATCACATGGTGAGTTAGTTGTAGCTTCTGCAAATGTACAGAACTAAGAAGCTACTTTTCTTGTGTGTTATTCTAGTGATGATGGTCATTATAATTGATGTACCTGATATTATGCTAGGTTTAGGGATACAGAAATGAAAGAAGATCACAGTCCCTCATCTGGGACCTCTGTTTTTTTGGTGTCACCTCTCTGCATAGACAGTTCTGCAGTATTGATGCTGCTGTTCTGGTTGATCCTTCTGTCATGCCTGCACCATCTTTTCTGCCAGACTGAAGTGTTCTTGCTTGGGGAAAAGCAGATTTGCAAAGGTTCTCTTTTTCCTGATTGTTGCTTTGCAGATTGAGTATATTTGTTTGTTTGTTTTTAAGTGAACAAAAGTTGAATGAGATTGATTACTGGCTCTTTAAAGAATAATTACTCCCCCTTTTGACTTATGTAGCATCTTGAGGTGATCTATGACCGTTTGTACTTGTCATGACTTCCATTAGATTAAACTCTGGGGCAAAGACGTTGCTCTTCATTGTGCTCATATGACACCATTACTGCCAGTGGAATTGAAATAAATTGAGTAAGGGCGAGTGTTTCCTAACAAATGTTATCCTGGGCCTGAGGAACCATCATCAAGATGGAGTGGCCCTGCGATTAATTTTGGACTTAAAGCAAAAAACAAACAAATTTTTTTCTTTAAATAACCAGTTGGCACAGATACAGAATAAAATAAGATAGATCCACGTGTAGTTTTTGAAAATTTAGGTCAGGTGGCTCACTCCTATAATCCCAGCACTTTGGGAGGCCAAGGCGTGTGGATAACTCGAGGTTAGGAGTTTAAGACCAGTCTGGCCATCATGATGAAACCCCATCTCTACTAAAAGTACAAAAATTAGCTGGGCATGGTGGCGCATGCCTGTAAACCTAGCTACTCAGGAGGCTAAGGCAGGAGAATTGCTTGAACCTGGTAGGCGGTAGTTGCAATGAGCCGAGATTGCGCCACTGCACTCCAGCCTGGGTGACAGAGTGAGACTCTGTCTCAAAAGAAAAAAAAATTTAAGAAATAATCATCAGTGTATATCTTCCTTTTTTCATTTTTCTTTAAAAAAAAAAACAACCCTTGTATGCATAGCTGAAGGAGAAATAATTGAAAGTGTTTATAAGATTTCAAGGTGATGGGCTGGACACAGTTGCTCATGCCTAATAATCTGCACGCCTGTAATCCCAGCTATTCGGGAGCCTGAGGCAGGAGAATCACTTGAACCCAGGAGGCAGAGGTTGCAGTGGGCCGAGATAGTGCCATTGCACTCTAGCCTGGGCGACAAAGGTGAAACTCCATCTCAAATAAAAAAAAAGATTTCAAGGTGATGGGTTTCATGTGGACCAATTTTATCCTTCCCTGATGATAATTTGACATATGAGTCAGATATTTTCCTAATTTTCGTAATTCGAGTGGGATTGTGTGTTTGTTTGTTTGTTTTGAGACAGGGTCTCACTCTGTTGTTCAGGCTGGAGTGCAGTAGGCCAGTCATGGCTCACTGTAGCCTTGGCTTCTCAGGCTCAAGTGAGCCTCCCACCTCAGCCTCTTAAGTAGCTGGGACTATAGGTGCGTGCTCCCACACCTGGCTAATTTTTTCTGTTTTTTTTTGTAGAGACAAGGTCTCATTATATTGCCGAGGCTGGGACTCCTGAGCTCAAGTAATCCTCCTACCTTGGTCTCCTAAAGTGCTGGGATTATATCCACGAGCCACCACACCCAGCCTCGCATGAGATTTTAACAGAGCAAAGTACCTGTTGGAAATCTTGCGCACAAAGCCTCCTTTATTCTGTTATTCCCACTGACAGGAATTCAGATACCTGGATCAATTCTGTTTCGGTTTTGCTAAAATCTCTAACTTGATATTTTACTTTTCTAAAAACCTGTATTATCAATGAAATGGAATTAGGAAAACAGGACCTATAGAAGTTAAGACCTCTTCAATCTATTGATGTTTCATGGTGCCTTTTATATTCAAAATGCTTTGTTCTCACAAAAATAATACTTTTTGTTTGGAGAAAAAGGCTGTGGGGTGTGTGTGTGTGTGTGTGTGTGTGTTTTCCTCTCAAAGATAGCAGTAAAATAAACTCCTTCTGACAAAGGCTTCTTAAAAGAAAGGAGAAAAAAAAACCTTCCTGCTAATTGTGTTCTTTAAAATCCTGATTCCCCGTTTTACTTTCTGGATGTGTATTCTGGGCTTTTTCAATGTCAACCAATACTCTCTTGATGGGAAATTCAGCTGGATTTGGGTATGTTCATTGGGTTTTCCTAGAACAGTTTGAAGATCCATCTCATTTACCTAAACAAATATTCCTTATAATTATTATGAAAATTGGGCCTGTTATAGACTAATAATTGACTTAAACCATACAGGGTTATGTTTGTCAGTATCTCGTGAGTCAGCTTTTCTAGGGGCAGAGATTGAAGAGTTAGTTCTGAGATTGAATACTATTTATCAGGGTTTTGTTTTGTGTACCTTATTCTCCTGTAACCACCTGGTTGGCTTTTATCATAGATACATTTTTGGGAAACAGGCAACCACATGGTTAATGAAGATAGAGAAGACGTGAAATTTGTTACCTTTATAGATTTTTTCCCCTTGCCCTGTTCTCATTCTTCTCATTTGCCTAAAAAAAAATATAAGGAGGCCGGGTGCGGTGGCTCACGCCTGTAATCCCAGCACTGAGGCAGGCAGATCACCTGAGCTCAGGAGTTCGAGACCAGCCTGGCCAACGTGGCGAAACTCCGTCTCTACTGAAAATACAAAAATTAGCCGGGCGTGGTAGTCCCAGCTACTGCAGGTACCTGAGGCAGGAGAATTGCTTGAGCCTGAGAGGCAGAGGTTGCAATGAGCCGAGATTGTGTGCCATTGCATTCCAGCCTGGGTGACAAAGCAAGACTCTGTCTCAAAAAAAAAAAAAAAAGTATAAGGAGTATTCACATTTCTATGAGATCTGTAAATTTAGGTTAGAAAATTTAGTTAACTGTGTTTTGTAATAGTCATATAAATAAGCACAAAGACCCTCCAGACTTCTTCCCAGCATGTGACAGTGGAAGAAAGGGGTAATAAAGTAGATTTTTTTGTTACTCTCATTGGTAAAAATAAGTCTGTCCATGGGAAGGTTAACACTGAGTTTACCATCTTGATGATTCCATATGGTTCCTAGCAATTCTAATCTCAAAGTTGGTTGGCAGAATGTTTAGGTCTTTGGGTAGAATATCTTCTGTGCCTTTTCTGTGAATTGTAAAATTACATTTGGGAAATAAAGAAAAAAATCCCTGATTATCCCACTATAGCAATACAACCACTGTAAACATTTTGGTATACAGTTGTGTTGCATTATATGCATTTTCTGATTTTTGTATGTCCACCTGTGCTTATTTGAACTGTATCCCCCTCCCCACTTCCCACACCCTGTTTTCTCACTCCTGGAGTGAGCATGGGCAGTGGGGATGAGACTCGCCTGTGGCTTCAGTTTGTCTCCTTTTCTAAGTTTCTCTGAGTGGGCATTCACTGTGCTGGCTGTGATTCTGTTATTTAAAGCAATATATTTTCATACCTTATGGCCCTTAAATGCAAGCCAACCTCTTCATCTGGTGTCAACCAAAGGAAAAGTGATCTGTTGCAGCGCTGGAGGAAAAACTGGCAATGTTGGACTTACCTAAATTGAAAGATGGTATGTTGTTCTTCACCTTGGGGTCTTCAAGTCACTCCCGTCTGTATTTAAATGCTGTCCCCAGGTTACGACTATGGCTATGTCTGCGTGGAGTTTTCACTCTTGGAAGATGCCATCGGATGCATGGAGGCCAACCAGGTTGCTTTATACTTCGGTCAAATGATGCTGGAGATGTTGATGGCTTCTGTCTTTGTCTTTACAGGGAACTCTAATGATCCAGGACAAAGAAGTTACCCTGGAGTATGTATCAAGCCTGGATTTTTGGTACTGCAAACGAGTAAGTACCAAGAATCCCTTTCTTTAGAAGTATTCAGTCAAATTGATTTCCTTCTTCCTTACAGTGTAAGGCAAACATTGGTGGGCACCGATCTTCCTGTTCATTCTGCAAGAACCCAAGAGAAGGTGAGTGGCGAAAGTGGTAGCAGTTTTTATCTTCTAGAGATTCTCTTTGTTTCTGTTCCACTAGTGACAGAGGCCAAGCAAGAATTAATAACCTACCCTCAGCCTCAGAAAACATCCATACCAGCACCATTGGAAAAACAGCCCAACCAGCCCCTAAGACCAGCTGATAAGGAACCTGAACCCAGGAAGAGGGAAGAAGGCCAAGAGTCACGCTTAGGACATCAAAAGAGAGAAGCAGAAAGGTATCTGCCTCCTTCTCGAAGGGAAGGGCCAACTTTCCGAAGAGACCGAGAGAGGGAGTCATGGTCTGGAGAGACACGCCAGGATGGAGAGAGCAAAAGTAAGTAGTTTGTCAGGGCACATACCAGACTGTGTTGCCCTTCTCCCATTTATGGTTGATTCAGCTATCATGCTAAAGCGTATCTATCGTTCCACACCACCTGAGGTGATAGTGGAAGTGCTGGAGCCCTATGTCCGCCTTACTACTGCCAACGTCCGTATCATCAAGAACAGAACAGGCCCTATGGGGCATACCTATGGCTTTATTGACCTCGACTCCCATGCGGTGAGTTTCCTCCACCTTGGATTGGCCTAGAGGTCTCTGGGTTCAAGTGTGTCTGGTTCTATAGGAAGCTCTTCGTGTGGTGAAGATCTTACAGAACCTTGATCCGCCATTTAGCATTGATGGGAAGATGGTAGCTGTAAACCTGGCCACTGGAAAACGAAGGTAAGGCAGAAGGGTGAGGATCTCTTGTGCTGAGCCTTAAGAATTGTTGTGTTATCTGTTGCAGAAATGATTCTGGGGACCATTCTGACCACATGCATTACTATCAGGTAGGCTGTAACAGGTGGGGAGTGCTCTATTATTCTGTAATTTTAACTTGCCTTTCTGTGATAGGGTAAAAAATATTTCCGAGATAGGAGGGGAGGTGGCAGAAATTCAGACTGGTCTTCAGATACAAATCGACAAGGACAACAGTGTAAGTAACCTTTGTTTTATTTCTGTTGCTCTACTAACATTGGCTCTGATCTTGTTACCTTTAGCATCATCTGACTGCTACATATATGATTCTGCTACTGGCTACTATTATGACCCCTTGGCAGGAACTTATTATGACCCCAATACCCAGGTGAGTTTGGGGCTTTTTTTTTTTTTTTTTTTTGTAGACTTACTTGTTTCCAACTGTATCGCAGCAAGAAGTCTATGTGCCCCAGGATCCTGGATTACCTGAGGAAGAAGAGATCAAGGAAAAAAAACCCACCAGTCAAGGAAAGTCAAGTAGCAAGAAGGAAATGTCTAAAAGAGATGGCAAGGAGAAAAAAGACAGAGGAGTGACGAGGGTAAGAGGAATTGTTAATTTGCTGTCTTTTGCTATCATGTGAGAGTTACCTCTGGTTTGATCAGTTTCAGGAAAATGCCAGTGAAGGGAAGGCCCCTGCAGAAGACGTCTTTAAGAAGCCCCTGCCTCCTACTGTGAAGAAGGAAGAGAGTCCCCCTCCAGTAAGACCAACATTGATCCCCTGGACCTAGGGTTTGGTATTGATCCCTGGCCTTCTCCTTCCAGCCTAAAGTGGTAAACCCACTGATCGGCCTCTTGGGTGAATATGGAGGAGACAGTGACTATGAGGAGGAAGAAGAGGAGGAACAGACCCCTCCCCCACAGCCCCGCACAGCACAGCCCCAGAAGCGAGAGGAGCAAACCAAGAAGGAGAATGAAGAAGACAAACTCACTGACTGGAATAAACTGGCTTGTCTGCTTTGCAGAAGGCAGTTTCCCAATAAAGAAGTTCTGATCAAACACCAGCAGCTGTCAGACCTGCACAAGGTATTAGGGGAAGGAGCTATGCCCTTTCAAACACCTATACTCATAGAATTGCCTCTCTTCTCAGCAAAACCTGGAAATCCACCGGAAGATAAAACAGTCTGAGCAGGAGCTAGCCTATCTGGAAAGGAGAGAACGAGAGGTAAACTTTGGTGACCTATTACTCCCTTGACCAATCTCAGGTCTGCTCTTCTGCTTACCAACAGGGAAAGTTTAAAGGAAGAGGAAATGATCGCAGGGAAAAGCTCCAGTCTTTTGACTCTCCAGAAAGGAAACGGATTAAGTACTCCAGGGAAACTGACAGGTAAGCCAGGAACTCTTCATTCAGCCTAGGCCAAAGGAAGTGATGGTGTCTGCTTCTTTTGCAGTGATCGTAAACTTGTTGATAAAGAAGATATCGACACTAGCAGCAAAGGAGGCTGTGTCCAACAGGCTACTGGCTGGAGGAAAGGGACAGGCCTGGGATATGGCCATCCTGGATTGGCTTCATCAGAGGAGGTAAAATGGTTTCCATCTTTTGGGGGGTGACAGGCCCACTTCATAGTTTGTCTTTGTTTTACAGGCTGAAGGCCGGATGAGGGGCCCCAGTGTTGGAGCCTCAGGAAGAACCAGCAAAAGACAGTCCAACGAGACTTACCGAGATGCTGTTCGAAGAGTCATGTTTGCTCGATATAAAGAACTCGATTAAGAAAGGAGACAAGTTCCATGGGATACAACCTCCCTCTTGTTTTGTTTGTCTCTCCTTTTCTTTTGTTACTGTTCTTGCTGCTAGAACTTTTTTAAATAAACTTTTTTTCAATGTGATTATCTTTTTGTTATTTTTTTTTCCCAGAGAT